TGAGACAGAGTTTTGCTCTTGTTTCCCAGGCTGGAGTGCAATGGTGTAATCTCAGTTTACTGCAACCTCCGCCTCCCAAGTTCAAGCGATTCTCCTGCCTCAGCCTCCCAAGTAGCTGGGATTACAGGTGCATGCCACCACGCCCCACTGATTTTTGCATTTTTAGTAGAGACAGGGTTTCACCATGTTGGCCAGACTGGTCTCAAACTCCTGACCTCAGGTGATCCACCTGCCTCGGCCTCCCAAAGTGCTGGGATTACAGGCATGAGCCACTGTGCTGGGCCATGGCTAATTTCTGTATTCTTATAAGGACGGGGTTTCACCTTGTTGGCCAGGCTGGTCTCTGACTCCTGACCTCAGTTGATCCGCCTGCCTCGGCCTCCCAAAGTGCTAGAATTACAGGTGTGAGTCACCACACCGGGCCCATTTGTATTTAAAAATTTTTTTGAAATAGGCAGGGCGAGGTGGCTCACGTCTGTAATCCCAGCACTTTGGGAAGCTGAGGCAGGAGAATCCCTTGAACTTGTGAGGCGGCGGTTGCAGTGAGCTGAGATCACGCCATTGCACTCCAGCCTGGGCAACAAGAGCAAAACTCTCTCAAAAAGTAATACTACTAATAATTAATTAATAAATAAATATAAGACTCTGAGGGGACTCAGAGTCAGCGAGAGCCTGGCCTAGCAGGACTCTGTCCCCCGCCTCCATGCTGCCTTCCTGGAGGCCTTCCTGGCTGCCTGGAGGAGCGGAGCAGAGTGGGGGCCCCTTTCTGTTGGGGCATCACAACAGTTCCCCAAGGAAGACCCTCGGGGACCCGGATGGGGGATGCGACCTTGTCCTGCCTCTCTCCCCCACCCTTATGGCCAGGCTTGGGGTGCCTGGTGCAGGTGGAGGAGCTAAGGGTAGATAACAAGATGGACTTTGTGGCCGGCAATGGGGAGGGAGGAGGGGCTACGGGCTCACCTCCCTCCCGCAGCCCAGCCACACCTGCTCTGGAAAGCCCTGTAGCTCCTGGGCGGGGTTTGCCAGTCACCGATGCTGGAAGGGTTTCTTTGGCCCTGAGTGAAGAGAGACCCAGAGGGAACACTGAGGTGCCTGCCCAACCACTCTGTCCCGGTTTCCTTCAGCAGGACCAGGTGAGAGAAGGTGAGGGGGCTCCTCTCCCACCCTACAACACGAGCTAACGTGTCCCGTTTTCCTCCCCTGACAGCCATGCTGGTCGTTCAGATGCCTTTCTCCTTTCCCATGGCCCACTTCATCCTCTTTGTCTTTACGGTTTCCACTATATTTCACGTTCAGCAGCGGCTAGCGAAGATTCAAGCCATGTGGGAGTTACCGGTGCAGATACCAGTGCTAGCCTCAACATCAAAGGCACTGGGACCCAGCCAGCTCAGGGGGATGTGGACGATCAATGCAATAGGCCGCCTGGGGAACCAGATGGGCGAGTACGCCACACTGTACGCCCTGGCCAAGATGAACGGGCGGCCCGCCTTCATCCCGGCCCAGATGCACAGCACCCTGGCCCCCATCTTCAGAATCACCCTGCCGGTGCTGCACAGCGCCACGGCCAGCAGGATCCCCTGGCAGAACTACCACCTGAACGACTGGATGGAGGAGGAATACCGCCACATCCCGGGGGAGTACGTCCGCTTCACCGGCTACCCCTGCTCCTGGACCTTCTACCACCACCTCCGCCAGGAGATCCTCCAGGAGTTCACCCTGCACGACCACGTGCGGGAGGAGGCCCAGAAGTTCCTGCGGGGCCTGCAGGTGAACGGGAGCCGGCCGGGCACCTTTGTAGGGGTCCATGTTCGCCGAGGGGACTATGTCCATGTCATGCCAAAAGTGTGGAAGGGGGTGGTGGCCGACCGGCGATACCTACAGCAGGCCCTGGACTGGTTCCGAGCTCGCTACAGCTCCCTCATCTTCGTGGTCACCAGTAATGGCATGGCCTGGTGTCGGGAGAACATTGACACCTCCCACGGTGATGTGGTGTTTGCTGGCGATGGCATTGAGGGCTCACCTGCCAAAGATTTTGCTCTACTCACACAGTGTAACCACACCATCATGACCATTGGGACGTTCGGGATCTGGGCCGCATACCTCACGGGCGGAGACACCATCTACCTGGCCAATTACACCCTCCCCGACTCCCCTTTCCTCAAAATCTTTAAGCCAGAGGCAGCCTTCCTGCCGGAGTGGACAGGGATTGCCGCAGACCTGTCCCCCTTACTCAAGCACTAATGCTGGCCCATTCTTTGAGACCTTTTCTCCTTCTCTGCCTCCCTCAAGATGAGTGCCCGGGCATGAGAAGCACATGGTTCCATGAGCAGGACCCATCTCTCTTCTGTGAAGATGCGTTGGGCTGCAAGTAACAGAAATCTCAGTGAACAGTGGCCTGGCGTGGTGGCTCATGCCTGTAATGCTCGCACTTTGTGAGGCCAGGGTGGGTGGATCACTTGAGGTCAGGAGTTCAAGACTAGCCTGGCCAACATGGTGAAACCCCATCTCGACTAAAAATACAAAAATTAGCCAGGCGTGGTGGTGCACACCTGTAATCCCAGCTACTCGGGAGGCTGAGGCAAGAGAATCACTTGAACCCAGGAGGCGGAGGTTGCAGTGAGCCAAGATGGTGCCGCTGCACTCCAGTCTGGGTGACACAGCAAGACTCCATCTCAAAAAAAAAAAAAAAAAAAAGAAAAGAAAAAGAAATGAATGGGTTCAAAGACCATAATCATGCATATCACATAAGACCAGAAGTGGCCCAGGTCCAGGGTCAGTTAATTTAGCGGCTCCACAAAGTCATCAGTCACCTGAGCTCCATCCATCTTCACATGCTGTGCTACCATTTCTTAGCTGTATCATCCCATGGTCCCAAAAGGGCTGCTACACATCCAGCCATCACATGCAGATAATTCCTTTCAAAAACAGCAGAAAGAGGCTCGTTCTTGTCTTGGTCCCTTTTGAAGAATGAATGAAACCTTCCTAAGCCTTCCAGCAATTTCCCCCCAACTCCGATGGGTAGGAATTGTCACATACCCATGTGACCCGATAGGAGGCAAAAGAAATGAGACTTCTGGGATTAGTTTAGCCTCAGATTCTGCAGCTGAGAAGTTGATCAGCCACCTCTGAAGGACATGCAGCTTGCAGAAAATTAGGGTGGTGTTACCAAGGTGAAAAGGGGAAATGGCTTTAGAGTAGACAACAGAGATGCCCTGAGGGGTTGTGTAGGTTGTTCACTGCAGGAAGTCCCCTGGTTAAGAAGGCAAGTGGGGTTTAAACAGACCCACAGTCTACTCATCAAACCAGGTGTCCTTGGCATTGTGTCCACCCAGAGAGCTCACTGTTTTCTTTTCTTTTTCTTTTCTTTTTTTTTTTTTTTTTGAGATGGAGTCTTGCTGCATCCCCCAGGCTGGAGTGCAGTGGCATGATCTTGGCTCACTGCAGCCTCCGCCTCCCAGGTTCAAGCGATTCTCCTGCCTCAGCCTCCCGAGTAGCTAGGATTACAGGTGCGTGCCACCACGCCCAGCTAATTTTTATATGTTTAGTGGAAATGGAGTTTCACCATGTTGGTCAGGCTGGTCTCAAACTCCTGACCTCATGATCCGCCTTCCTCGGCCTCCCAAAGTGCTGGGATTACAGGTGTTAGCCACTGCGCCCGGCCCTAGAGCTCACTGTTTTCTAGTTAGTCCATCTGGAAGTGGAGCCTTTTTCCAGTTTGCACAAATGTGCCATATTGGCTTGTAGCTGGCATGCATCCAAGTCCATAGGTCCTGCCTCTTCAATCCTGGCTTTCTAGGGCCTGGGATGATCATTGCTAGAACTGAGAGACCAGCCTGGCTCAGTGAACTTCAGGGCGTTCCGTTCATTCTTTCAGTAAATGTTTGCAGCACATGTGTTACATGTCAGGCAGTGAAACCCCCCACAGCAGCCTTCCCTCTCAGAGGATACATTTGTAACCATTACACAGTCATCAAAGGAATAATTTTTTTTAATCACCAGTGTGCATACAGTCATGGAGTTGGGTATTCCCAGCTACCAGGGAGGCTGAGGTGGGAGGATTGCTTGATGCCAGGAGTTAGGGAATATAGTGCACCGTGATTGGACTTGCGAATAGCCACTGCACTGCGGCCTGGACGACGTAGTGATACCCTGACTCTTATAAATAAATAAATGAATAAACACAATTATGACTTTGCGGATGGGAGAAAAGGTTCTCTGAGAGCGTATTACATAAGT